TCCTTACCCTATTGGTTCTCCTTTTCTGGACTTTGAAATTGAGAACTTCATGGTTAGTGAAAAGATTTTGGCTAATATCTCCTCCAACCTTCAGGTTGGAGAGGCTTTGTTAGATAGCCCCTTAATAGGGTGAGAAGGAAGACCTTCCATCTCCCCTCCACGTTAGATGTAACACACTCTATACCATCCCAATGTCAGAAAGAGACCGTCATTCACTTTACTTCATTAATTCCAAAGTCCAATTTGTGAGTCTGACAATACCAATGTGCAGAGAGAATTTAGTTGTCTAGTTTGTCTATGGTAGCAGACATAATCAGAAACAATGCCCTGTATTTGAATAAGTTCATTTGTCTGAATTTGAATAAGTTTGAAATAGGAAGGCCATACTTTCTCTCTAAAGTGCTTTAAAACATGTGGAAGTGGTCACCCCTTACATAAGACAGCATATTTATATCTATCTTTAAGCATAAGTACTCCCTAAGTATTTCTTTATCTTATTTGTGAGGTAGATGTATTCAGAAACTCATCATGAGATGAAGAAAATACTCTTTGTCCATTAATTTACTCATGCATTACTTACTAAAAATAATTTCCAGGCTCCTGCCATACGCCAGACAGTTTTGTAGACACGAAGGATCCAGAGATTAGCAACACCTTTACCATTTTTGGTGACAGTTAAGCACCCATCTAAGAAGTTTTCTTTGGTGAGTGCCAAAAAGTGTAACTCCCATTCCCCCCACACCCGCGCCGCGATACGACCGCTCCACCCTAGAGTGGAGATGGAGACCAAGCACTTGGAGATCTAAATCAAGTGTCCCCAGGAGCTCAGTTGAGCGACAAAGCTGAGCAGAAAGCCCAGACTGCGGGCGCGGCAGGACCACGGAGAGCGCCGCCGCCAAGGCCTGGGCGGGGCCTGAGCTCGGGTTCCCGGGGCAATGCTCGTCTCCGTCAGCAACCCCCAGGGGGCGCTCGCGCGGAGGTTTCGGAACCAGTCTCTTGCCGGGTTGCTGGGTGCATGGGATTCGTCAGAAGGTGGAAATCTCTCTGTGAGAAGCTGCCATCTCCCCGCCACCCGCTCGTCCCCTTCTCTTTCTGCCACCCTCCTTTCCTTCCTCCCTCGCTCCACTCCACTCCCTCCCTCTTTTCTCAGTACCCTCCTCTTTACTCTCCGAGTTAACTGAGAGCCGACCTGACATCTCCAACATTTTCACCCTCTTCCCCCACCCCCATCACCGAGAATGGAGTCAGGGTTTCCGGAGAGACCGAACTCTGCTCTCAGCACCTTTCCCAGCCGCTGTTGCTAAACTGACCTCGGAGGACGAGAGGGGAAGGAGGTGCGACGCCCCTTACATCAGTACAAAACTACCACACCAACCACCTCCACTTCAAAGCCGGATTTTGCATCCTGGGGGCGGGACAGACCTCGTCCCGGGCTGAATTCTCTCTCCACTCTTCGAGATTGGCACACCCAGGTAAGTAAATGCCAACTCTTCATTCCTGTGTTGCCCGTGACTGGAGCTGCTGCCTTTCTTTCAGAGATGCCCTGCCCAGTGAAGAGGAATCTAGAGAGGCAGCCTGGCCACAGCCGCTTCGCTGCCCTGCGGTGAGTTTTGCCGAACTTCCCGGCAGCTTGCTTTCTTTTTTATTCTTTTACTTGCCTAAAACAGAATGAAGAAGATGAGCAACATTTATGAGTCCGCTGCCAACACACTGGGAATCTTTAACAGCCCCTGCCTGACCAAAGTTGAGCTGCGTGTGGCGTGCAAAGGCATTTCTGACAGAGATGCCCTTTCCAAACCAGACCCCTGTGTCATCCTCAAGATGCAGTCTCATGGGCAGTGGTTTGAGGTAGGCATGTCCAATGAAATGGACAGAACCATATCTCTGATAGGTTTTCTCTTTCTCCTTGCAGGTTGACAGGACTGAGGTGATTCGCACCTGCATAAACCCAGTGTACTCAAAACTGTTTACTGTGGACTTTTACTTTGAGGAGGTGCAGCGCCTGCGGTTTGAAGTCCATGACATCAGCAGCAACCACAATGGGCTGAAGGAGGCCGACTTCCTTGGTGGCATGGAGTGCACACTTGGCCAGGTGGGTCAACAGACATCCCTTCCTCCTCCTTGCCTTTTGTTACCTTTTGTTTCCTTTTTTGCAGATTGTTTCCCAGAGAAAGCTGTCCAAATCCTTGCTGAAGCATGGGAACACAGCAGGGAAATCTTCCATCACGGTAAGCAGGCACTCCCTAAGCAGCTGTCTGCCCTATTGCAGCTGATGTGTGCTTTTTCCTTTAGGTGATTGCTGAAGAATTATCTGGCAATGACGACTATGTTGAGCTTGCATTCAATGCACGGAAATTGGATGACAAGGTAAAGCGTTTGGCATTAACCTTATTGAAGGAAAAAACAATTCATTGACGTTTATCTATTTTAGGATTTCTTCAGTAAATCTGACCCATTTCTGGAAATTTTTCGTATGAATGATGATGCAACTCAGCAGCTGGTGCACCGAACTGAGGTAAGAGTCATCTTCAGCTATGCCCTCTTATCCCCACTCACCACTCCTCTCTTTCTTTTCCCAGGTTGTGATGAATAACTTAAGCCCAGCCTGGAAATCATTCAAAGTATCTGTAAATTCTCTATGCAGCGGAGACCCAGACCGCCGGCTAAAGGTCAGAAATCTGTGTCCAAGAAATGTGATTTTTTTTTAAGAAAGATCATTGTTTTCTCTTACAGTGCATAGTATGGGACTGGGACTCCAATGGCAAGCATGACTTCATTGGAGAATTCACCTCGACATTCAAGGAGATGAGAGGAGCAATGGAAGGGAAACAGGTACATGGTCAACCACTTTTGGTTTTGCCTCCAACAGATTCTCATGCTATGACCCTTCTTTCAGGTGCAGTGGGAGTGCATCAATCCCAAGTACAAAGCCAAGAAGAAGAATTACAAGAACTCAGGCACTGTGATTCTGAATCTGTGCAAGGTATGTACACAACCCTCTCTTCCAGGAGTATGATTAACCCAGTTTCCTCTCCCCTCCTATGCAGATTCACAAGATGCATTCTTTCTTGGACTACATCATGGGTGGCTGCCAAATCCAGTTTACAGTAAGTTGTTTTCATGTTGATTCCTTGATTCTAATTTACCTTTTCTTGTATTTTTCTCTTTTAGGTAGCTATAGATTTCACTGCCTCAAACGGGGACCCCAGGAACAGCTGTTCCTTGCACTACATCCACCCTTACCAACCCAATGAGTATCTGAAAGCTTTGGTAGCTGTGGGGGAGATTTGCCAAGACTATGACAGGTAAGAGGCTTCAGGACATTTGGAGCCTTATCCTTGTTTTTTCTTTTCTTCATTTTGGTTTCAGTGACAAAATGTTCCCTGCCTTTGGGTTTGGCGCCAGGATACCTCCAGAGTACACGGTGAGTGAGTGGAGATGTGATCTTCTTCCACTTTCCTGTTTTTTAAATTTTAATCGGTGTCTAGGTCTCTCATGACTTTGCAATCAACTTTAATGAAGACAACCCAGAATGTGCAGGTAAAGCACAACGTGAAAGAAAGCCAGTGTCAGGAGCTGTTGATCTTTGCCAATTTCACCTCAGGAATTCAAGGAGTTGTGGAAGCCTATCAGAGCTGTCTTCCTAAGCTCCAACTCTACGGTCCCACCAACATTGCCCCCATCATCCAGAAGGTTGCCAAGTCAGCGTCAGAGGAAACTAACACCAAGGAGGCATCGGTAAGGAGGGGGCTATTTGCCTCCTAAGGGGACCCCCCCATCATCATGGGGCATCTGACTGCAGCAATACTTCATCCTGCTGATCCTGACAGATGGTGTTATCACAGACATGGCCGACACCCGGGAGGCCATTGTCCATGCCTCCCACCTCCCCATGTCAGTCATCATCGTGGGAGTAGGGAACGCTGACTTCAGTGACATGCAGATGCTGGACGGTGATGATGGGATTCTGAGGTCACCCAAGGGAGAGCCTGTTCTTCGAGACATCGTCCAGTTCGTGCCCTTCAGGAACTTCAAACACGTATGCATATACACATTGGGGCACTTTTCATGCCAACGTCATGATGATTTCTTCTTCCCTGCAGGCATCTCCAGCTGCCCTGGCAAAGAGCGTGCTGGCTGAAGTCCCAAACCAAGTTGTGGACTATTACAATGGCAAAGGAATTAAACCAAAATGTTCATCAGAAATGTATGAATCTTCCAGAACACTAGCACCATGAACTCCCCACACAGTTTTACAGAGTTCTGAAATACTATTCCTGCTAATATTTCATATTTAATACTTCTACTACTCCTGTACTTTAAAAAACCAACAACATATACACATTTAAAAATAGCACGTTTTGGTGATTTTTAACTATCTGACAATTTTTTTTGCATGTGTAGCCCTGAGGCCTGGATCTGTTAAGCCCTTGTATTGTTAACTTTTTACAAAGAAACACAGATAACAATAACTTACTATTTACATTACAGCATGTCGCCTTGAAATAAAATGGTATCTGTATCCATTTTTTATACAGGTTTGTTGAAATTTTGCTAAATTTCTTATCTTTACACTCTAAAGCATTTTGAAACATTTACTGAATGTTGATAGACGAAATATACTTGGTTTTATCTGCTATAGGATGAGAGACTTTTTAAAATGGCAGATGCATGGACTGTATTTTGCATGTTTAAAATAAAAAAAGAAAAACCCACATGGTTTTTGCAGTTGTTATCTCTAATTCCTCCCTGCTGAGAATGGTCTCTCTACTAAAGAAGAGGTTTATTTACTTCTTCTTTCTGAGGTGAGTCTTTTTGAGGTAAGTCTGGGTCATCTAGCCCAGCACCTCTCATACTTTATACTGTGTACACAAATCACCTGAGAGTCTTATTAAAATTCAGATTGTGATACATAGGTCTGTGTGGGACCCAAGATTCTGCATCTTTAACTAGGTCCCAGGTGATGCTAATGCAGTCCCTGGACTATACCAAGAGGAGTGAGGATCTAGACTTTAGGGTGTCATGATGGAGACCATCAAAAACAGCGTGGCTTCTAGTCTGCTTGAGAATGGCACCTCTTCCTGACAGTAGCACAAAAGTCCTGCCTGTCTCCAGAGGTGACAGTAGAAAGTAATGAGACTGACTCCAGAAGCTGCACACCTCAAATCAGTCTCGCTGCTTTATACTCACACCTCTTCCTTAGATAAGACTAGAAAGTGCTCCTCCTGGCCAGTCCCTGCCCTCTTAAAAGTGGCATCACACACCACTGCATGGATGGTGTCAATCCCTAGAAGTGATCTCAAAGCGTCTTCACTGGAACCACAACAATAGAAACTTACACATGGCAAATGGCTATGCAGTACAGCTCCCGATATCTGGTCCACTAAATTGACCTTTGAGCTTAGTGTGGGAATTTCTTGCCTCCTTTCTATCACTTCTGAGAACAAATTCTATAAGCAGAAATGCCTGGAATTATTGTCTGGGGTCGAGGTGTTTTGTTTCAATATAAGCTGGCCAGTCTGGAACCAAAAGGACGAATGTTTAACTTGTATAATCTTCTTGCAGGGAAACAGGCAAGTGTTTTTGCAAGCATAAAAGGCACAAAGTGGAGTTTATTTTTGGTCAGAGAGATGAAGAAGTAAATCACAAGGCAAAATTTGTTGTTTGTTTGAAGAGGGGAGCAGTATTAACAAGCAAATAAAATGCCTTCTATGATTTCCACAGTTACAATTATAGATCCTAATCTTGCAAATACATGTCACCAAATGCACAACATTTTGGGAATGATGGTAAAATTGTATGACTGAAAAAATCATAAATATTTAAGCTATATTGTTTTATTAATAAATTGGGTACTTACAGAATTCTTCTAAGAGTTGTGGTCTTGTTTCTCTTT